GCCACACAGAGACTGCTCACTGTGGCTTTGCTGTGGGCAAGGCCTTGGTGGCCGAGGAACAGAGACTGCCTGGGCAGTGTAGTGGGCTGCCCTGCATGGTAGGACACCCTGCCTAGTGGCCTGCCCCGCCTGGTGGGGCTCCCTGTGGCTCCCTGCTGGCTTCTGGCTCTGACCATGCCCTGGGCCTAGCAGTGTTGTCTTCTGGCCATTCCCCTCTGATACCAACCAGCAGCCCCCAGAGGACTCATTAGGCTGCTGGTGTCTCCAGCTGAGCCCTCTGAGGTGTGGCAGGCAGGCCTGACATCACAGCCTGGGTGAGTCACTGTGGGCTGGGTGAGTCACTGCGGGCTGAGTGAGGGGTCCCAGCTGAGGAAAGGGCAGGCCACAGGAGCGGCCCCCATCACAGCTCCGGCTCCCAGCCCCGCAGCTGCTCCCCATCTCTCTGCCAACTGCCAGAACGACACAGGAAGCTGGGGCCGGTGCCTCAGGTGCCACGACAGGGTCCTGGAAACCATTCCCACCCCTCTGAGAGGCTGCAGCTGTGCCTCCCAGTCTCAGGGGATGCCTAGCTACAGACCGGGGTCTTGGGCAGGATACCTCCGGCCAACGGCCCAGCTGGACTGGAGGGCAGAGGTGCAGCGGAGTAAAGCTCAGGGGACCCACACATGCCCCTAAAGGTCTCCCTCACATGCCACCAGCCCAGGGGCCTGGGGAAGAGTGGGCTCCTTGATTCCTCCCGGCTCCTGTACCCTTTTCGGGCACCCTGGGCTGGCTGCAGTGTGGAGCCCCTCGAGGGAGAGGGCCAGGGCGGGGGCTGTGGTTGGCTCTGCTGCATCTGACAGCTTGCCCATCCTCAAGTGCCAGGTGGAGGTCAGAAAATCTCCCCTGGCTTTCACGTGCATCCCTTGCCCCAACCCGCCCCAGCAAGTGGGCACGAGGTAAGGGCTCCTTTGCCAGCCCCTCCTCCCTCCCTGTGTCTCTTCCTGTTTGTGGGCTCACCTGAAGTGTGAAGAGGGGGAGTGCCACTCTCCATCCAGGCCCCAGGCAAGCAGCACCTCCCTGCTCTCCTGCACTCCTGGACACAACCAGCAGCTCCTGCCATGGACAGGTGGTACCTGGGTGAGTCCTCTGAGCCCCATTCCTCCTCCCTGCTCCTCTCATCCCACCTCTGGCTCTCTCCTAGGCGGCAGCCCCAAGGGGGACGTGGACCCGTTCTACTATGGTAAGCCTGGGCCCCTGCGCACCCTTCCTGAGCATCCCGCTCCTCTTGCCCTCTCTTTCCGGAGACTATGAGACCGTTCGCAATGGGGGCCTGATCTTCGCTGGACTGGCCTTCATCGTGGGGCTCCTCATCCTCCTCAGTAAGTGGGGTGGCCTCCAGGGAAGGGGTGCTCATGGAAACAAATCTCCTTTTCTCTTTTCAAGGCAGAAGATTCCGCTGTGGGGGCAATAAGAAGCGCAGGTGAGCGCTGCCTGGGGTGACCGATGAGGGGGCTCTCACCTGTTGCTTTTCCTTCCCCCACCAGGCAAATCAATGAAGATGAGCCGTAACAGCAGGTATGCTAGGAGGGCCTGGGGAAGGTGCGGGGCACCCAACCCCATCCTGCCTTTGTCTTCTCAGCCTCGGCGGTGCCACCCACTGCACTGGGGCCAGCTGGGAAGCCAAGCATGGCCCTGCCTCTGGCGCCTCCCCTTCTTCCCTGGGCTTTAGACCTTTGTCCCCGTCACTGCCAGCGCTTGGGCTGAAGGAAGCTCCAGACTCAATGTGACCCCCAGGTGGCATCGCCAACTCCTGCCTCGTGCCACCTCATGCTTATAATAAAGCCGGCGTCAGAGACCGCTGCTTCCCTCACCTGCCTGCCTGTCTCCCTCCTCTGTCACCACCAGCCTCTCCAAGCTCAAGTACAAATACAGCCGGGTCTCATTTGTTTTTTCAATTAATTGCTCAGGCACCTGTCTGCCTGTAAAA